GCTTTCAAATGCCGGCATTTGTTTATTGTCTTTTATTCTGCTGGATACTTTCAATTAATCCTTCTAAATAAAGATACTAAAATTACACATTTTCATAGCACCCAACTCTGTTAGCTGAAAATTGTCATCATTTATGACATTACCAGGAAAACCACAATATAATATGATACAGTTTGCATTGTTTTAAATAGGCAGAAGCAAGATTGTATATTCTAAGATACAAAGGCTTATTTGTACCATGAAACTTCCTGTAATATCCATGCCTGAGTAGAAGAAGGTACATTTACTTTTCTATCTTCTGTTTGTATTCTTGTTTACTGCTCAGCAAATTAGAAGCAAGAAATGCATCTCAAAATTATAGCGTAGTGTCAAATATGGGAACAGTGTAATTTATCTGTGCTATTTGTGTAGTATTCAGAATGGGAGATACTTTATTTTTCTCTTGAAAAAGTGATCTTAAAGTTTCTTGGCCAATATTCAGTGAATCATGAGAGACAAAATTAATGGTGAATAGCCTTCTAGCTAGAACTTCTTGTGCAGCTGAATTATGATTCTCAGTTGCCATACGCCATACACTTAAAGGAAGTTAACATACTTCCTTTCTTTAATATTGCTCTTTGTTCTTTGGGAAAATGCCGTGAGAAAATAGAAATTACCCCTCTGGTAGTGTGTTTCAGTCTAATTCCTGACACCCTGTTCTGTTACTACCCCTTCTCCTTGCTAGCACCCTGAATTCTGCTTATCTACTAAAAGGGGGATTCCAGACAGACGAGGAAACAGCCTTCAAATGGTGCACTGCAGGCATAGCAAGCCATTCCCACACTGTGCAGTCTGGAAATCGGGGCACCTCTCTGACGATGAATTCCAATTAGTTGCTAAAGATGCCAGAGTGTGTGCACGTACAGGCTTTTTCTTTCCCCTCCCCCTTTCTTCCTTTTCCCAAGCCCCCTCTTCTCCCTGTTTCCCCTCCTACTCCTTTATCTCCTCCCTCCGTGTCTTAGTTCTGCAGTACGCGGGTTGAAGCACATTCCTGCTTTGCAAGGCTTTCTGCTAAGGATGTATTGTGGCTTTTGTTTGGATTGCAGCATGCAGAATTACAGGTAACATTCTGAAATTGAACTAAACAGTAAATACCCTTTCCCCCTACCCTCACTTGGCCTGAAGACGTTCTCCCCAGAGTTTACCTTGCTCCCCTGGTGCTATGTGTATGGTGAACCTGGCACTATGGCCGCGTCTGGGACTGGCCAGACAACTGCTGCTGGCTCTCCTTATTCCAGGAAGGATTTAAAGGGGAATTGCACTGCAGGCAATGCACCAGAGCAGCAGCATCAGGAGCTTGGGGAGTAAGGCTCCTCTGGCATTATTACACACATGCAAAGCTGACCGCAATGACAGCAGCTGCTTCTTTGAACTGTTGGCAGCAGCCAAGCGGCAGCATGAAGTGACAGATCACTCCTGAGCTCAAGATGAACTCCACCTTGGATGGTAATCAGAGCAGCCACCCTTTTTGCCTCTTGGCATTTGGCTATTTGGAAACTGTCAATTTTTGCCTTTTGGAAGTATTGATTATTGTCTTTCTAACTGTATTGATTATTTCTGGCAACATCATTGTGATTTTTGTATTTCACTGTGCACCTTTGTTGAACCATCACACTACAAGTTATTTTATCCAGACTATGGCATATGCTGACCTTTTTGTTGGGGTGAGCTGCGTGGTCCCTTCTTTATCACTCCTCCATCACCCCCTTCCAGTAGAGGAGTCCTTGACTTGCCAGATATTTGGTTTTGTAGTATCAGTTCTGAAGAGCGTCTCCATGGCTTCTCTGGCCTGTATCAGCATTGATAGATACATTGCCATTACTAAACCTTTAACCTATAATACTCTGGTTACACCCTGGAGACTACGCCTGTGTATTTTCCTGATTTGGCTATACTCGACCCTGGTCTTCCTGCCTTCCTTTTTCCACTGGGGCAAACCTGGATATCATGGAGATGTGTTTCAGTGGTGTGCGGAGTCCTGGCACACCGACTCCTACTTCACCCTGTTCATCGTGATGATGTTATATGCCCCAGCAGCCCTTATTGTCTGCTTCACCTATTTCAACATCTTCCGCATCTGCCAACAGCACACAAAGGATATCAGCGAAAGGCAAGCCCGCTTCAGCAGCCAGAGTGGGGAGACTGGGGAAGTGCAGGCCTGTCCTGATAAGCGCTATGCCATGGTCCTGTTTCGAATCACTAGTGTATTTTACATCCTCTGGTTGCCATATATCATCTACTTCTTGTTGGAAAGCTCCACTGGCCACAGCAACCGCTTCGCATCCTTCTTGACCACCTGGCTTGCTATTAGTAACAGTTTCTGCAACTGTGTAATTTATAGTCTCTCCAACAGTGTATTCCAAAGAGGACTAAAGCGCCTCTCAGGGGCTATGTGTACTTCTTGTGCAAGTCAGACTACAGCCAACGACCCTTACACAGTTAGAAGCAAAGGCCCTCTTAATGGATGTCATATCTGAAGTGGCTCAGTTACGGGGTTCCCGTGTGTGTGTGTGTGTGTGTGTGTGTGTGTGTGTGTGTGTGTGTATTTTATCTCTAAGTATTCCTAATTCACTAGGAAATCTGGGACAGAATACTTTGACTCTAAACAATAGCATACAAATTATTCGTATGGATACCTTCTAAGTTTGTAGAAATGGTTTTCAAAAGTGCTTGTGAATTAGAAGACTCAAGATCATGAAGACAAATTGCTCTTGCTCTCAATTTTTGAAATGTCTTGGAAATGACTACAGTTCTCAGATTTAAAATGAATAAAGCCATATCTAACACCTCTTTCCAGCTGGCATGACTGAACCTGAGTGTGAAAAGCGTCAGCATTTTAAAAAGTCATCACTTTCTTGTCACTTTCTGGGCTCTTTCCAGCTATTTGGGCTTCATATGCAATTGATTTCTTCTAACGGAATAGTAAAATATAAATGAAAAGGTTTTAGAAATTACTTTTTATGTATGCCAAAGCATAACTACACTGCAAGTTTCAACACTGTCATTTAGAAAGCCAAATGTTCTGTGTTTTATTCTCTTGAGAGAATTCTCAGTAGGGTGAATAATGTGAACACATAAACATTAATTTTAGAATTTTACAGTGAACCATGAAGCAAAAGTGCAATCAAATTATACAATTTATGAAAAACTGAGCTACTTTTTGTGCCATGCTTCACAGAGATCTAAAGATATGTGTGCGTAGAAGTAATCGTGTAGTACTTTTGCCCATGCCTTTGTGTTATGTCTATATTTAGAATATCTGAATTGTTAGATTTCTCTTTTACAGCAAAATGTGCTTAAGCTAAAAAGTAATTCAGTGATAGGCTGTTGGCTGTCCATTTTATAATGGTGACTATATACAAAAATGTGTCTTTAATATTGTCTGTTCTTTCTATTCAAAGACTTCTGAAATATTAGAACATCAGGGAGAAGGGTGTCGGTCATAAGCAACTGAGTCAGAAAGTATACCGTAGTATACAGATTGTTTTTTTAAAATACAAGGTAGTTGAGACATTTTCTTTGTGGTTAAATGGAATCAACTAGTTATTTTTGAAAAGTATTCTTTCAGTTAGTGCTAAGGAATCCACATTTGAAGAGGAGAAGGGAAAACACTTAAGTCTCTTATTGCTATTTTCTCTCTGGAAAAAAAATCCTTTGGCATACAGTTCTTAATGGTCTTTTTTTTTTTTCCTGCCAAAGTACTAGAAAAACCTATAGGATTTTATAATTCTTCTATAGAATTATTATTGAGAGTTATGTGTGTTTGTATGTAGTAGTGATGTTTGTTCTTAAAAGTGATTATCTTTAGAGCAAGAGGTTTATTTTTCTAAAAGGAGAGAAGGAATTCCGGCAGCTCCAGGCACGAGAGTATTTCCTCTACTTTTCTGCTGTTCTGGAAATGTTCTGGAAGTCTTCAAGGGACTTACTTGATCTCTGCCTTTGGCTAGAGGTTGTAATCTGAATGCGACAGTGGTGTTCAGTGAGATGGAAGATGGAAGAAACCCAGGGGACATGGGTTAAAGTGGATTTCTGAATCCAAGAAAGGACATGGATATTTATAAAGCAGGCAGATAAGCTTTGGTTTTCCATCATGATGCCAGTGTTCTTATGATTTTAGGCTTTAGACATCAACTTGATTTTAACCTCAGTTGTGTTCTATTTAAACTTTTTTATTTTAAGTGACTAAGCATTACATAAACATTCAAACTTCAGATTCTGGGTTTTTCCCAAAACCTTGCTTGCTCTTTATGTTTAGTGTTAGCAAATTTTATTCTAAGCTGCTTCAAAATTTAGAACTCATACTGAAATTGCAAGTTATGTTAGAAATGGCTTGGTTAAATTGCCATTTCAAATGGGAAACCTTTTCTGTTAGATTCTGAAAAATGGTTGTATTGTATACATTTTCCCTTTAAGTGGTACAGATCTAAAAAACCAAAATTTACCTTTTTTCATACATGTTAGAGAATGTAACCTGTTCACATTTGCAGTTTGCTTATGAATTTTTAGTTTAGAAAATATGGCAATTTTAAACACTTAATTTTTGTTGAAAAATTGATATTAAATCAGCAGGTTTGATCTTATTTTGTTGTGTGTGTATGTGTTGGGAGAGAGGAGATGCTCCTGGACACAGTAGTGTCCCCTTTAGTGGCTGGGGGTGTTTTCTGTGTGATATATTTGGAAAGTTCATGTTTAACTGAACTTTTCATCCTGGCATATTTAATGCAACATTTGATGACATTTAGTTTAAATACCAGTCTGACTTCAAAAAAAATGTATTTTTAGATTCAGTTACCATGGCGTTGGCGGGATAGCTCATTTAACTTTATATGGCATGTGACTGGTATCAGAGGAAACATATACTTTTGGTGATTATGTTGAAATTATTTCATAGTAAATTTTAAAGTAGGATTATACTGATGTTATATTTGTAAACTAGTTGTATTTTTTAATGCAGTGATTTCAGTGAAAGTGGTTTTTTCCCCCTTCTTAGAGTAGAAAAGCAATTACAAATGGACTAGTGTGCTCAACTTTAGTGAGAGCATTATCCTGACACTAGATTGGATATTTGCGTTTTTTTCACGGGCCTATTGACTCTTACTCAAAATTCCATTTTGGAAAAGGTTTTCTTTAAGCTTTATTGCTGGATAAATTCTTTTCAAGCCTTTTATAATGGCTTTTACTTTTTACTTGAATAATGGTCTCAGTATTTTAAGGATTGGGAAAACTTGAATTTTTTTTTACCGTAAATGCATTGCCCACCTCCTTGAACTTGAAAATGAAGCAGCAGGGTTAGACTCCCAGATGGCCCAGATGGTGGAGTGGTTTCTAGGAGGGTTTCCTCAGCTTTTCAGGTTTGTTTGAAAAATCTGCATGTTGACTTGGTATAGGAATTGTTTTAATTTCACTGAGTATGTTTTTGTTTCATAGTTGTTGGTGAAATTACCAGCAAGCCAAAATGTATTGTTACATGAGCAAATTTTGGGAAATTTAAGAATGGGAAAACTGTGGCATTGAGATTTTTTGAAGTCCTCATAAATCATTTTGTGTGTTGACTTTTGTGTAATTTTTTTCATTTCAGGTTGAAGAAAAAAATATTAAGTATTTATATTAAATTTATATATTATTAATATTATGTTGCAGACCTTGGAAATATTGTAGACATTTCTTATGGCTGTAAACGAGTCATTTGGCCTTTCTTCAAAATTTGCATGACAAAAGGGCATCATATAGTAAAAATGAAGTTGGAACTGAGAATAAAAAAATGTAGGCTTCTGTTTCTAATTAAGTAGTTTTGTAAATGAGGGCAAGTCACTTCTCTAAATGCTTAATTTCTCCTAGAAGGAAATATTGATCCCTTCATACCTCATAGGGTTAGTTTGGGGCTTGCGTTAGATAATAGATGTGAAAGTACTTTGTAAATTGTAAAGTGCTTTGCAAATAAAAATCATTACTGTTATTTGTATCTGCCATTCTTCTACATGTAAGGAAGCCATACATCATGATGTGTTCCCCCACACTTTGATCTTTGAAGCTCAATGCTACACCACTACTCTGTGCTACTTAGCAATCCCAGACTTGAGAAGAGAAGCAAAATAAATGCTCATCCTCCTAAAATGACAGTAGCCTTGAATTCAACATAAAATTGCTTTGATTTACTTCCTTCACTTGTCATCAAACTCTCTGAAGGCAAGGGACAGTGTCTCTTATCTGTCTGGTTAATATCTTTATCCCCACAATCTGACCTAGGACCTGGCTCAGAGCAGAAGTTTTAGTAAGTTTTATAGAATGAATAAATGACTCTGTAATTATTGCATGTAGTCACACCAGCCTTCTCCCTTCTGTAAGGTATTATAGGGCAGTGATGTTTGAAAGGTAGTCCAGAGCCTCATAAGCAACCTTCCATTTGGTCTAGGTTATTCTAGATTTTAAATAATAAATAATATCTCTTTTTGGTATCAAGAGATTAATGTGGTAATGTGAGTCCTCTATATACTTAGATAACTTTGCTTCTGGAAACTCTGTAGCTTCGGCCCAGAGAACTTCAGGCAGTGCTTTCAAATTGCCAGTTTTTCACAGAATGGATTAGGAAATATGTAGTTGGATCACACCTTCTTGGCTCTGGATCCAGATAAAGCTCTGTAAAACTGGTCACAAGGCCAAAGGAACTATAGAAAGCCTTGATGAAAGAAACTTCCTATGTGGTTTTGCTTTTGTCTCCCTTTCAGCCTTTCCCAGTTTTCTAGCTCTGTCTTTCCTTCTTCCTTCCTTTTCTTACCACACTATTGGTCATGTATCCAGAAAGAAGTATTTCCTTGATACTGCCATAGGGTATGGAAAATTGTATTATGTAAGAGCAGTGGCTTTTAGGGAAAGTTTAAGCAATCAAGAAGCACTTATCTAGTAAGTTCTGCTGTGTGCCAGGTAGTATAACTAGCCTCAGAGAGGGATCAAAGAAGGATCATTCCTTTCTTGTAGAACTATATAGTCTTTAGGTGTTTCTTGTGGAAAAATTCTGTGATTATCTGTCTTCCAGGAAGCCTCACTGTTCTCTACTTTATCTGGAAGAATGTACCAAGGCTTCCTGGTGGGCCACCCCCACAGCACTGTTTTTTGTGGGGTACAATCATATGATGCTGGTGTATAAAATCATGTCACTTTATTAGTTTAAGAAGTAGATGCTGGTAATTGAGAGCAGTCTTCTCTATTAGCAGATATTTATGGGAAGCCAAACTGTATTCAGAAGCTTGCTTGGTGGGAATGGAATCTCAGAACATGGTTCTGTAATGTGAACATTATTGAGATCATAGTAAAAGGTGAAATCATCCCTGCTTCCATTATTGGCTAACCTACCTTCTCATTGACATATTACGGTATTTCTTTAGTTCAATTAACTTCTGTTACTTGTCTTTTAGTCAGATTCTTTGCAAGTCTTAGTAGTCTGCAAGCCTGCAACTCATTCTTTCTCTTTAAGGTGCTTTTTATATCCCCAGCCCTATCTTTTATCATAAAACATACTAGTTTTATGATTTTTTTATTATTCAAAACACATCTTTGTTTTTTACGTTAGTTTGAGGGAGCCGCTCATCTTAGTTTTCATGTAGTTCCTAGTTAGAAAAGCAAAATACATGAAACTACCTATAAAAATTAATAGCATCAGATAATTAGGGATGTGATATTAATGTCAGATAATGTCTAGCAAAGGAGGCAGGGAGAGGCAGATGAGTTGGAAAGGACCTTAGGAATCATTTGGTCTGATTCTGTTATTTTGCAGAGGAGAAACCAGCCCAGTGGCCACTGGGTTATCTATTTATGGTAATACCCAGACTTCATGCTTCCTAATCCGTTGCTCTTTTGTAGTATATCATATTGCTTTTGCAGAGGAGTTGGAATTTGACTTGACTCAGCCATGCCATGGGGTGGGCACATGTGTATGTGTGTAATTCTAAGGGTAAGAAGTATGAGCAATAATATAAATGTTAATTGAGACTCTTTATGTTTCAGGAGAATTTTATAAACTTTATGTTAATACTTCCAACACTGTAAGAGCTAGTGACTGTTATTAACCCCATTATACAGATGAAACAGATTTTGAGGTGCCAGAGTCAGACAGCTTATAAGTGGAAGATCTGGGATTCAAATCTAGGACTTCTGACTCCAAAGCCTATGTTCTTGCCTTAATTTTTTCTTATATTCTACATTTAATTTTCACAGCAACCTATCAGGTAGTTATTTTGAATTTTCCTATTTTATAGGTGAGGAAACATAGGCTTAGAGAGGTTAAGAAGCTTCTAAGGTTACATACATAGTAAGTGTTATGATTCAAATCCAATTCTTTGACTCTAAAGCTTGTGTTCTGTACCATTATGTAAGCCTAGGCTTTAGAAACATGACAGACCTCCTGCTAAATGTAGCAGATTGAATATGCATATTTCTGTTAACTCCACTATAAAGAATAGCAAAGGTATAATATGGATAAAAAGAAGGAGAACAGAGATGATGACAGACAGTGATGCCAGCAGAATTTTGGAATATGGAAATTCAGTGGACGAGTAGTAACTGACTCAGCGGAATCAACAGAGCTGCTTTCTAAAGTCAAATGAGGAAGAGGAGCAAAAAGAAACAGCCTGATTTGTCTATTGACCACAGTAACTACTTGGGAATTGGATTGCTAAGATGTCCCTATAAGCATAGAGACTAAAAAACAAGAATTGATAGAAGCTGAAAAACAGAGTAATTGATAGAAAGTTTATATAAGGAATATTTAGACATCATCACCCCTTACTCCTCTTCCCCATCCCACCTGAATCCCCATCCCACCTGAATCCCCATCCCAAGCAGGCAACTGGTTTTCACCATTGCAGCAGAAGGTGGGAGATTTACTCTTTGGAAAAGCTGAACCACTCTAGATGCCAGGCATAGCTGAGAATGGAACTAAAGGTGTGCTTTGTTGCAAACATGACTGCTGTAAGAAAGTCTGTGTGTTAAATAATCAGCCCCCTTACCACACTACACTCTCAGAATGTTCTAAGCAGGATATGAGAGGAGTGTATTCTCGGGGCTGACATTTGAGGGCTCAGAAACAAAATAGCCACATTCCCTGCCTGGTCACTTTAAGGTGATGCCCATCAATCAACACATCCCACCCATGCACACAGAGCTCACAGTTTTTTATTGCTTCACTTTTAATATTAACAGACAGCCAGAGATAATTGCACTTTTGAGAAAAAGTTCTCACATAAAGTACAGAGCCCAAAACAATCAAGCAAATGACAGAAATCAGAAGAAACAGAAAGAATATAGGTTGCTGAAGAAAACAACCAAAAAACCCAACTGTAACTAACATTCTCAGAGAAGATTTTGTATCCATTAAAGCAGGGGAGAACAGAGTGCAGTAAAAATGAATAGGAAGAGAACAAGAAAGAACTCTTGCAATTTAAAGTATAATAATTTTTTTGTTTGTTTCAGTAAGCAGGCTAGAAAATGAAGTAGGTCAGATAGTGAAACAAAAAGGCAGAGAGACAGAAAATAGATGAAAAAGCAAAACAGTCGGAGGTTTAATCAGGGAACCCAATAGCTGACTAACAGAATCTTCAGAAACAGAATAGAGGAAAAGAAAGGAAGAAATTAATAAATATCACAAGAAAATTTTCCAGTGCTGAAAGATACGTGTTTTCATAATGAAAAGGCCCATTTCAGTGTAATAAAAAGATTCACATGATGGCAAATTGTTATAAAATTTCAGAACAATGGGGATAAAAATTCCTAAAAGCTTCTTGAATGGGGTGGGGCATGGATGGTGGAGTCTAAACATACAAAGTATAGGGATTTGAGTAGCAGAGGACTTTTTGCCACAATAAAGCTAGAAGATAATGGGTAATAGCTTCAGAATTTTGAGGAGAAGTGATTTCCAACCCACAATTTTATGCCCAAACTGTCATTCAAGTGTGAGGGTAAACTAAACTCATTTTGAGGTCTGCAAAATCACAAAATATTCACCTGCCTTAACGTACTTTCTCGGGAAGTTACTGAAGGATATGCTTCTCCAGAATGAGGGAGGAAATAAATAAAGAGATACAGAATCCAGGAAACAGGGTCTCTGACACAGGAGGATGGTGAAAACAATTCCCACAGGAAGGAAAGCTCTACGAAAGCAACTATGCAGGAGACCTAGAGAGCAGCCAGTCTAAATAGGAGCAGGAACAAAGAAGGCACTAGGAGGTATGTCTCTAGGAAAATATAGTTGGGATTTTCACCATGGTGAGAAGAATTTAGTTTTGTGAGATTTTTAGGGGAAGAATTGGTGATAGATACATAGAAAACCAAGGAAAAGAAAAAGATAGGCAATTAATAACTTCAGAAAAAAATAGAAAATTGAAGAAAGGAAATAAGATCATGACATACTCTGATTCAGTTATGTGTTGCTGTGTATAGTTTGGTGTTTAGCCAAAAATGATAGCAACACTGTTGACAGGGTGAGGGGAAGGGAAGTGTTTGGGGGGTGAGGGGAAGGAGGGTGGGTGTAACAGAGCTACAGTAGCATCTTCCATAGTGTAAACTCTGAAACTGATGTCTAAAGTGGAAAAACCCAGAAAATAGCAACTTAAGCATTTTATTCAGAAGTATGAATTAAAAACAAACAGCTTTAAAAAAAGGAGAGGTGAAAATGGTTGCCTCTAAGGAATAGGGTATGAAGAGTGAAGGGAATTTCATTGTAAGCTTTGTACTGTTTGACCTTTTCACTTACGTAGGTGTATTATTTTCTTTTTTTTTTTTTTTTTTGAGACGGAGTCTCACTCAGTCACCCAGGCTGGAGTGCAATGGCGCGATCTCGGCTCACTGCAAGCTCCGCCTCCCGGGTTCAGGCCATTCTCCTGCCTCAGCCTCCCGAGTAGCTGGGACTACAGGCGCCCACCACCATGCATGGCTAGTTTTTTTTTGTATTTTTAGTAGAGACGGGGTTTCACCATGTTATCCAGGATGGTCTCGATCTTCTGACCTCGTGATCCGCCCATCTCGGCCTCCCAAAGTGGTAGGATTACAGGCGTGAGCCACCGCGCCCAGCCAGGTGTATTATTTTCTATGAAAAGTGTAGACCACATTTAGGAAAAGAGATGTATTTTAACAGAAGTAAAGGGAAATCGGGAAGGAGGCCCAGGTATAGAACATTACTGAAATAGTAAATGGGGGCATAATAGCACTATTTTACCTATGGTTCTTTACAAAGCCATTTCCTATTAATTGTCTCATTTAATCCCCCTAGAAGTATAGGCAAAGTTAATATTGTCCCTCTTTTCCAATTATGGGAATGGAGTTTTGGGTCTTTAAGACCTTTTTGGTTTCCAGTCTGCTGTATCACTACGCCTCCATAGGTGTCTGTTTGGAACTTTTCAGATTTTGTAATTTTGTTTTTTACCAAGAGAAGACAGAAGGTGCTGGAATGCATCCTTCTTTGACATCGTGGGAAGGAATATAGGAAAACACACGTACGTGTGTGTGTGTGTGTGTGTGTGTGTGTATGTGTATGTATATGAGTATGTGTGCTGGTACATGAGTATAATACAAGACATGGTATTGTGAAATGATGAGAGGAATGCAAAATGCCATGTAGTGTTCAAAGGCAAGGAGGTGCCTGTTAAATAGATTTCCTTAGAAGGCAGTGTGAGAGATGGGCTAGGCTCAGGGTGGAGTAGAATTCCTATAGTCTGATTCCTCTCCTCACCCCAGACCCCCTCCTTGAATGAGATTTCGTAAAGTATCCAGCTGGACAGAATTAAAGGAACCCAAAGGATCAACAGACTAAAGACTGTAATGAAGTGATCTACAATTTAACAAACAATATATGACATGAGAAAGCCCTTTGCAAATTAAAAAACCTATCTTTACAAGAAATTATTATGATTGTAGTTACTTAATGAAAGATTTGTTGGCTTGTTACAAAACGACTGAATTAGCTTTGAGCAAAATATAAAAGTAATCATATTTTCAAAGTAAAGTTTTAAATTCTGTCTATCAGCTTTCAGCAAATACTTACTGAGTTGAATTGTTAAGGCAATATTTTGGGGAGAAAGACAAAAGTTATAGCATTTAAATAGCATTATTTATTTTGAAAATTTCTTCCAGAAAAACGGAGGAAACCTCAACTGCCAAAGCCATTTATTTTTAGCTAGACGAAAAAATAAAGTTTAAGAAGGCCATTTGTGGGTCTCTTGTCTTTATTGCCTCTGGGGAACTGAATCAGACTAAAGCCTTTTTTCATTTATAAAAGTTCCCCTTCTTCGTGGTATGTATTCGTAGGAATCTAAGTCATTCCTACTTAAGTTTTGTTAACATTATATATCATTAACATCATTTTATAATACTGAGGATGTGTATTGTAGCCTATAGAACACTGGAAATAAAGTTAAAACAAAATGTAGATCCTAGTTCTGGCAGTTAATTAGGTAATCTTAATCTGTCTGAATGTTAGAAGGATCTTCATCTTTGAATGAAGATGACAGCAGTATTATAGGAGTTGGTTTAAGATCAGTTGCATATTATGTTAATAGTAAGGCTTTTAAAGTTGTCACTGTGATTACTTCGTACTCTTGGATCATTTTTTTCCTCTGAGATAAAGAGGAAGGTAGTGAAAAGAGCATGGATTTTTGGAGTCTTTGGCCCTTGGTTTTCTACTCTGCAAAATGGGATAATACTACCTCATTAGAATTATTGTGAAAATTAGGTACTATCACATCTAAAGTATGTAAAATTGTACTTGGGGGCATTGTAGGAACTCAGTAAAAGATTTCAGCTATTATTTCTTTGCCACACAGAGGTCAGATTCTTCCAATGACTTCCAGGTCCTGCAAATTGGCACATACCATCAGAGGAAAGGCCTTGGGTGAATGTGGAGTGGCCTGGTGTGCTTCCTTCTCTCAGGGATGGTAAATCCCTTAAGTACTGCCTTGATAGTTAGCTCCAGTTCTTCAACTGATGTTTTATGTATTTTGTCCTGCTTTTGTAATACATTTTGCAGTAGGGTTAGTCCTATACAAATCTCGGACATTAGGATACACATACAATACTTGGATGTACTTCATCAAGGGAATAATAAGTCATTGGGGTTTACGGTAAGAATTTTAAATACTTCAGGAGGTGGAAAGGAAATTTGAGGCTGAAGCGGTAAAGAGGGGTCACTTTAACCAAACTTTAAAAATGAGTTGGTCTTATGCAGAAAATACAATTTTGGCAGCTCCTATTTTAAGCTTAAAAGGCCTGATGAAGGGGGGCTGTTTATATACTTAAGGAATAAGGAGACTGTGTAATGTGTAGTGGCCAAAAGTATGTGCTTGAGAGGCAGACAGACCTGGGTTTGAATCCTAGCCCTGCCACTTACTAGCTGTGAGACCTGGGGCAAAGTACATAATCGTTCTAAGTCTCAGTTGTCTTAACTAATGACACTGTCTCATGTGAGTATTGTAAAGATTAAATGAGCTAATGCATGTAAAGCTCTTAGCGTAGTGCTTGGCATGCAGTAAGCACTCAGTACATGTTAGCTGGTACAGCTGTCTTGTGAATAGGGTAGTATGGATGAAGCAGAAGTTTTAAGTTGAGATATAAGGGAGAATAAATTCAGAAAGATAAACTAGTGATAGCTGGTCTGGAATACATGGCTAAGGGATTTAATTCTATTTAGGAATTGGAGGTAGACTTAAGACTTCTGAGAAAATGAATGACATAAATATAGAATCCTTAAGTGACAGAGCTTAGAAGATCCCTTAGCAGACATAATCTGGACTCCTACTTTCACAAACAGGGAAAGAGAGACCCAGAATAGTGACAGAGTTAATTATTTGCAGAACTAGGACTAGAATCCAGGTATTAAACCTCCTTTAGACTCAGTCATTCCACTAGAATAAGTCCAAAGGGTTATTCAACATTTGTCAAGTGCTTAGAAAATAGGAGTTTTCAGCAGGTTTGGAAAAAAAGGAAACAACTGTTCAGAGTTTGGTTTGTGTTAAGTAAAATCAAAGAATTGTCTTTCCATTGGTACTTTCAGCCAAACGAGTTAAGATTTTCTTTCAGTACTAATCAAAATGTTCTCTTGATCACTAGTAACAACCTCAGAAATGTTTGTTCGAGGAGGTAAAAAATAAATGGGTATTTCTAGAATTCTTTCATTGGTATTTATAATTGTACTGCTAGTGAGTTTGAAGGGTAAAGTTTTTGCTTAAATAAAATGGAAGATCATAAGTTGTCTAGTAACTTTTAAAGTAGCTGTTTTCCAAGAATTTTAAATATGAAAATATAAAAAGTTTAATTCTAGGAGAGTCCTTTAAGGCATTACTACATAGATACTAATATACTTTGCTTGGGATTATTTCCTATGTGCTGATAAGTTTTAAGTTTTTTAGTTAATAGAAAAAGATCTGGTTTACTTATAGCTTTATACTTCTAAAATAAGATAGCTTTTAAGTATTGTTTTTTGATACTTATTAAGATTCTTCCATAGAAAAATTAAAATCTTCAATATGATTTTTCTTATATGTTGAGCTCAAGAAAATATTTTTGCCTAAAAGCTTTATAAAAATTCAAAATTAAAATAAAGGTTGAAACCTCAGAATATATACCTGTAGCCTTTGAATATGGGTGTGAATGCAGACCTCTTACGGAATTCTTAATGCAGTGCAGCAGTTCACTGATGGAGCTGTTACATGACTGGTATCATTCAAACACAGATTTTCATTTAATATTTGTTAATTGTTATAAGAGCAAAAATATCTAGCCATTTTACAGCTGCTGGGTTTTTTTTTTTTTTTTTTTTTTTTTTTTTTTTTTTTGAGACGGAGTCTTGCTCTTGCTGCCCAGGCTGGAGTGCAATGGCGCGATCTCGGCCCACTGCGAACCTCCGCCTCCCAGGTTCAAGCGATTCTCCTGCCTTAGCCTCCTGAGAAGCCGGGATTACAGGTGTGCATCACCACGCCCAGCTAATTTTGTATTTTTAGTAGAGATGGGGTTTCACCATGTTGGCCAGGCTGGTCTCGAACTCCTGACCTCAGGTGATCCGTCCATCTTGGCCTCCCAAAGTGTTAGGATTACAGGCGTGAGCCATCATGCCCAATCAACTGCTGTATATTTTTGCTACTCAATAGACACATTTAAATCTCTGATTTGTGACTTATTTCAGAAGAGAAGCTAACTTTGTAAAGTAAAACTGAGTATTTGTTAGCATTTTGAAGCATTTATAAGCATTTTCTTGGAAATAATCCATTGATTCGATTATTTAAAAATATAACTTGAGCAATATGAGACTTGGTCCTCTGTGTGTCTGTGTGTTGCATGTTATTAGTAGGTGATTTTGAGAAGATTTTATCCATAGCATACAACGCTTTACAAAATCTTTAAACAAATAGTACAAGTCAAACAATACAGTACGTATTAAGCTGTACTAAGAGAGCATTTGATATGCAGTTTACTTGGTAATAATACAATGAAATAAGTATTTGGAAGTTCATCACAGTTATCAGAAACATTTGTTTGGAATATGACTTTGCATATAATAATTTTATGTCTTAGTTCACCCATAAATTACCTTCCCCCTTTGACTATCACCACCTCTTAAATCAAAATGATATTTTGTGTGTTCACTTTTGTCAGGTAACAGTACTTGAGTATTTCCTGCTTCTTGGGCCTCTCCATGATGGATTGCTGTGAAGGAGAATCAACAATAGCAAACCAGGAAAAGGTTGACAGTGCAGTTAGCATTTATGTCTTATTTATACATGATTTGGGACCGTTTTGCCAAACATTGAATAATTTTCCTGTGGGAAACTTGAGCCCTAAAAGGAAATGAACATAGCTAAAAGGCTGCATATCACATGGGACTTAGATTTATTTTTAGAATGGCACTATAATGCCATATTTGGATTGAAACAATGTGATAGCAGTAAAATATTTCATTAAATAAAGAGCCATCTTTTCTGAGGAAGTCATCTGCTTTTCTATTTCAACGTGTGGTAT